AGTAAATAAAAATATTGAGCAGGGCGAGGTAAGGGGGTATTAGAACTCTATTCTGTCAGACAGATTTTTCTTAACACGCAAGTGCGCCGCCCGCCCGCTCTGATCCAGAACCAGAGAATCCGCCATGCGAAGGCGCTCCCGGAGACCCCGCCCAGCCAGTGCCTGGAATTCCACCATCAGCGCTTTATTCCGAGTTTCAGTGCTGTCCTGGGTTAACCTGAAAGCAATCTCCGAGGCTCCCCTTTCTGGCTTTCGGGGAGCCAGAGACTGACCGGACACTTGGCTCTGCAGGTGCAGACCTGGACCAGAGAGACAGAGAGCCAAGGAAGTCCACAGTGGAGAGAGGGCTGTGCTGGGGGTTCCAGGAAGACTTCCTGGAGGAGGGGATCTTGGAGCTAGGCCTTGAAGACGAGTTTGTCAAATGAGGAAGGGCATCCGAAGCCGAGGGAACGGCAGAAGGGAACGCTGGGGAGGGGAGAGAATCTGGAGAGTTCCGGAAAAAGCAAGTAGGACTCTTTCCAGAAGTTCGGGCAAGATTTTCCCTGGATCAGGGCGTGGGTTCTCCAGTACTCGTCCCTCCCGGTCACCGAGATGCTCTGAGTTTCCGGTCTGAACCTGAACGTAAAGAGGTGTAGTCCCTCCTTTCTTGAACGGGAAAACTGAACGCACATAGGTCCTTGCCACGCCTAAGGCTGCGGAGTGAGCAGATGGAAAATGCGGGACTCAAAACCTCCCCTCGCTGTAATTTGCACTGCCCTGTGCCAAACTCTGTCCTTTCTTCCATTCCTTATTCCTATTGTCAGCCTCGCTGCGCTAGGACCCTAAAAATTTGGTCTCATGTTGCCCGGGGAACAACATTTCGCTACACCTACCTCCATACCGCCTCCCGCTCCCGCTCTCCCTTGCACCAGCCAATGGAAGCGAGTATCTTCAGACGGTGGGCAGGACGTATCCTAAGATACCCAATGGTGGTCGAGAATAGTTGAGCACTTTACTAGTCAAGCCGCGGAGTGGGCGGGGCCCCCTGCCCAGACTTGAAGCCACACAGGCAGGTCGGGCAGGCGGGTCGCAGGTTGTAAATCCATGTGGCGGGGGCTTTGGACCCTGGCGGCCCAAGCGGCACGTGGGCCTCGCAGGTGGGGCTACAGGGGAAGGGGTGCGACAGCTTGGTGCGCTGATTCGCCTCCCCTCCGGTTCCAGATTGTGCACGCGCCGGAGCAGCGGCGCACCAGCCCCCGGCTCCGGCGCCACCATCTTCGCGCTAAGCTCTGGCCAAGGCCGCTGCGGCATCGCAGTGATCCGGACCAGCGGCCCCGCCAGCGGCCACGCCCTCCGAATTCTCACAGCACCCCGAGACCTGCCCCTTGCTCGCCACGCCAGCCTGCGCCTGCTCAGCGATCCCCGCTCCGGGGAGCCTCTGGACCGCGCACTGGTGCTCTGGTTCCCAGGTGAGGGTCCCCAGGTTCCGAGCCTCCTGTAGGCTGTCCTCCTGTCACCTGTCTGTCACATTAGGTCCCCAGAGTTTCACCGGTGAGGACTGCGTGGAGTTCCACGTGCATGGAGGCCCGGCAGTGGTGAGCGGCGTCCTGCAGGCCTTGGGTGAGTTGCAGCGTTGGGTGAGATGCTTGGTCCCAGGGGGTGTCAGACTGGGACCTTCCTGCAGGCAGCGTGCCAGGGCTTCGACCGGCGGAGGCAGGCGAGTTCACCAGACGGGCGTTCGCCAATGGGAAGCTGAACCTGACCGAAGTGGAGGGGCTGGCGGACCTTATCCACGCGGAAACAGAGGCGCAGCGGCGGCAGGCCCTCAGGCAGCTGGACGGAGAGCTGGGCCACCTCTGCCGTGGCTGGGCCGAGACCCTCACCAAAGCAAGTCCCCCATTTGTCCATTCTCTCCCTCAACACACCACCTCTGCTCTCCCTGCCCCGCCAGGCTCTGGCCCACGTGGAGGCCTATATCGATTTCGGCGAGGATGACAACCTGGAGGAGGGGGTCCTGGAGCAAGGTGGGTCTACCTGGTGGTGGGGGAGGAAGACACCTCATATCAGCCCTCAAAGGCTCCCCTCACTGTCTCTCTCTGCCTGCCTTCTCTCACCCACAGCCGACATCGAAGTACGGGCACTGCAGGTGGCCCTGGGTGCACATCTACGAGATGCCAGGCGCGGGCAGAGGCTCCGCTCAGGGGTGCACGTAGTGGTCACTGGACCCCCCAATGCGGGCAAGAGCAGCCTAGTGAACCTGCTCAGTGAGTAGGCGGCGGGAAGGGGGCGGGGCCTACACCCTCTCCTCTTCTTCTGACCCTCCCCCAGGTCGGAAGCCTGTGTCCATCGTGTCCCCGGAGCCAGGGACCACCCGTGACGTGCTGGAGACCCCAGTCGACCTGGCCGGATTTCCTGTGCTGCTGAGCGACACGGCTGGGTTGCGGGAGGGCGTGGGGCCCGTGGAGCAGGAGGGCGTGCGGCGCGCCCGGGAGAGGTGGGCGGACAGGGTGGTGATGGGAGGGGAACGGATCCCCGCTCAGTTGACCTTGCTCCCGCAGGCTAGAGCAGGCTGACCTCATTCTGGCCATGCTGGATGCTTCTGACCTGGCCTCTCCCTCCAGTTGCAACTTCCTGGCCACCGTCGTAGCCTCTGTGGGAGCCCAGAGCCCCAGTGACAGCAGCCAGCGCCTCCTCCTGGTGCTGAACAAGTCGGACCTGCTGTCCCCGGAGGGCCCAGGTCCCGGTCCTGACCTGCCCCCGCACCTGCTGCTGTCCTGTCTGACGGGAGAGGGGCTGGACGGCCTCCTGGAGGCGCTGAGGAAGGAGCTAGCTGCAGTGTGAGCCCCCTCCCACTCCCAGCCTCCCCTGATCGGGAGAGACCATGTCTCTTGTCTCTTCCAGGTGTGGGGACCCGTCCACAGATCCCCCGCTGCTGACCCGAGCAAGGCACCAGCACCACCTCCAGGGTTGCCTGGATGCCCTCGGCCACTACAAGCAGTCAAAAGACCTGGCCCTGGCGGCAGAGGCGCTGCGGGTGGCCCGGGGTCACCTGACCCGGCTCACAGGTGGAGGGGGTACCGAGGAGATCCTGGACATCATCTTCCAGGACTTCTGTGTGGGCAAGTGACGGGATCCAGGGAAGTCGCACCCAAGCTGCGTGGAGACCCAGGAGCCTCGGGGGATCTGGAAACAGTTTAGGCCAATTGGGATTCTCATTCGCCTGGGAAAGAACTTGATTCTCAAATAGTGAAGCAACACAGCTGAGAGGTAGTGAGATCCCTGCAGGGACTCCCTGGAGATTCAGGCCCTGGAATGGGGCTGAATGGAGGTCCCGTTCGACCCTTGATGCTGGGGCATCCGGGTTGGGATGGAGATAGGAGGATCTCAGTATATTTGTTTCGTAGTTTTTTATTTATTTTGCAAATACCAAAGGAATGTAAAAAAAACTCAGGTGATCTAGAAGTGTTTATTTTCTTCCCTTCCCTTCCCTTCCCTTTCCTTTTCCCTTTCCCTTTCCCCTTCCCCTTCCCCTTCCCCTTCCCCTACCCTTCCCTCCTCTGTCTATTGCCCAGGCTGGAGTGCAGTGGTGCGACCTTGGCTCACTGCAACCTCCATCTCCGGGGCTCAAGCGCTTCTCCTGCCTCAGCCTCCTGAGTAGCTGGGATTACAGGCATGTGCCAGCATGCCCGGCTAATTTTTTTCTTTTTTTGAGACAGAGTCTCGCTCTGTCACCCAGGCTGGAGTTCAGTGGTGCGACCTCGGCTTACTGCAACCTCCACCTCCCGGGTTCAAGTGATTCTCCTGCCTCAGCCTCTTGAGTAGCTGGGACTACAGGCGCACACCACCACGCCAGGCTAATTTTTGTATTTTTAGTAGAGACAAGGTTTCACCATGTTGACCAGGCTGGTCTTGAACTCCTTGACCTCAGGTAATCTGCCTACCTTGGCCTCCCAAAGTGCTGGGATCACAGGCGTGAGCTATCACACCTGGCCCCAGAAGTGTTTCAACATGGAAATTTTCCTTAGCCCTTCTGTGGTTGTCATGGCTTAATGTGTGTCTTTCCAGAACTTTGAATGTTTGCATACTTGTGGATGTACCTTTCAAATATGTTTGTCTTGTGTATCATATATAAATGGTATTGTGTTCATTGCTCTACAAATTGTCATTTCTTTTTAAAAAAAAAACAG